GCGCTTTATTCACAATAATCGCAGAAGAGCAGTATAAAGAGCATGCACTCTGTTACCAAACCACATCCCTGCTCTACAGGTGCTCCCTTAGCCCATCTGTGCCTCAATTCCCTAAGCCGTAAAACGGAGGCCTTGTTCTGACGCTGTGATAATTTAGTGCGGTAATAGGAATGATGCACTGAACACAACCCTGGAGCATAGTAACTGATTAATATTAGTTAGAATATTCATTATGATGATAATGATTGGCAGAGCCCTCGCTCTTCACATGTATTCCCAAACATGGTTTTTGTTTGTTTCTTGAGACAGGACCTCGCTCTGTCATCCAGGCTGAAGTGCAGTGGCGCAATCTCGGCTCACTGCAACCCCCTCCTCCCCGGCTCAAGCCATCCTCCCACCACTACAGGCGTGCACCACCACGCCCGGCTAATTTTTTAATTTTTTGTAGAGATGGGGGTCCCACTATATTGGCCAGGCTAGTCTCAAACTCCTGGGCTCAAGAGATCCTCCTGCCTTGGCCTCCCAAAGTGCTGTGATTACAGGCGTGAGCCACCGCGCCGAGTCTGAACGTGTATTGTTTATATGTAGTCTCTTAACTGACAGTTTAAGAGACTATGCCAGGTAGAAGCAGGGCTCTGACTTAAGAGACTTCACTTGTAATTGCGTCTTCTCATGCTGCTGTGCTTGCTGAAGATAACTGAAAGGGGCTGTCACCCCATTACCTAGGACTAAAGTAAAAACTGCAGGAACAGCTTTGAGAAAGGAGACAACTATTAGACAATCTAAGGAAGGTAAATGAAAGCTTAGAACCAATGAGACGATTTGGTGATATGGACACAAAATATACAAAAGCAGACTGGAGAGAGCAAGCAGGGCCCCAGAAAGGGTCATAGGGCCCGCAGTGAGCAGCCTGAGCTGCCGCCTGTACAACCGGCTTTGGAGGGCCAGCCCGGAAGCCTCTTTCTCCTCCGGGTAGACTCCGCCCAAGCATGCACACACACAGGCTTGATGCTCGCTCCCGTTTCTACAGGAGGTTTTGACGGCTGGATGCTGCAGGGCATCCCCTCGCCTGGAGGAGGTTCACTTGTGGCCAGGTTCCCAGCACACCCACTTGCTCACTGGGGCCCTGGGGACACCGCCACACTCGAGCCCATCCTACGGCCTCAATCCTTACCAGTCCCCAGGCCATGGACTGCCACACTGTAGGTCTTCAATCAAGGTTCAGTGGAGTTTCGAATGTACACACACCCTGAAAGACAGCGCGGCCACCTCAGAAAACAACGCGCGCCCAGCTGGCTCCCCTCCGACAGGGCCCACGGCTACTGGGTCGGCCTCCTCCGGACCCTGAGCACAGCCTGGTATGCGTGCGGGCTCGGAATACGGATCTGAGCAGAAGAAATGCGAGTGGAGAGCGGTTCTGCGCAGGAAAGAGGAATTTTGTTGGAAAGCCTGTCGACGTTGCTAGAAAAGACCACAGCATCTCACGAGGGGCGTGCGCCGGGAAACCGGGAGTTGACGGGTCAGTGCGGCCAGTTGCCGAGGTCCGAACCACATCACTGCCTCCCTGCATCTCCTTCCTCTAGACCTCCTGCCCCCCGAGGTCTGCAGTCTCCTGAACCCAGCAGCCATCTACGCCAACAACGAGATCAGCCTGCGTGACGTTGAGGTCTACGGCTTTGACTACGACTACACCCTGGCCCAGTATGCAGACGCACTGCACCCCGAGATCTTCAGTACCGCCCGTGACATCCTGATCGAGCACTACAAGGTGAGACGGGGGTCCTTGCCACCAACAAACCCTTGGCTTAGGCCTGGCCCCTTTCCCCCGGCAGTACCCAGAAGGGATTCGGAAGTATGACTACAACCCCAGCTTTGCCATCCGTGGCCTCCACTATGACATTCAGAAGGTGAGTGGCTGGACCTGTATAGGGGCTCCCTCCACCATCCGTCCTGCCTCCCTGGCGCCCCCAGAGCCTTCTGATGAAGATTGACGCCTTCCACTACGTGCAGCTGGGGACAGCCTACAGGTCAGTCGGCTCTGCCCCAACCCCACCCCCGCCCTTGGACTGATGGTATCTTGGGCCTGCTCAGGGGCCTCCAGCCTGTGCCAGACGAGGAGGTGATTGAGCTGTATGGGGGTACCCAGCACATCCCACTATACCAGATGAGTGGCTTCTATGGCAAGGTACTCCATACCCCAGCAGCCAGCCTGCCCCAAAGGGTGTCTGAGACAATGGCCCCCTCCCCAGGGTCCCTCCATTAAGCAGTTCATGGACATCTTCTCGCTACCGGAGATGGCTCTGCTGTCCTGTGTGGTGGACTACTTTCTGGGCCACAGCCTGGAGTTTGACCAAGCACATCTCTACAAGGACGTGACGGTGAGGATGCTGGGCCTGCCCTCGGATGGCAGGCTGTACCCTCATTGTCCTCCACTGCCCCCAGGACGCCATCCGAGACGTGCATGTGAAGGGCCTCATGTACCAGTGGATCGAGCAGGACATGGGTAAGTGTGGACAGAAGCCCTGCCGTGGCCGGACTGACCCTCACAGACTCATCTGCCCCATTAGAGAAGTACATCCTGAGAGGGGATGAGACGTTTGCTGTCCTGAGCCGCCTGGTGGCCCATGGGAAACAGCTGTTCCTCATCACCAACAGTCCTTTCAGCTTCGTGTGAGTCCAGCCCCTGTGGATGGAGGGACAGCGACTACTTGCCACCTGAAACTCCTCCACACAGAGACAAGGGGATGCGGCACATGGTGGGTCCCGATTGGCGCCAGCTCTTCGATGTGGTCATTGTCCAGGCAGACAAGCCCAGCTTCTTCACTGACCGGCGCAAGTATGGGCATGGTGGGGGTTGCAGGGCCAGGGACTGGAAGTCATGCCCTTTACCTGCACCCCAGGCCTTTCAGAAAACTCGATGAGAAGGGCTCACTTCAGTGGGACCGGATCACCCGCTTGGAAAAGGGCAAGATCTATCGGCAGGTAAGGGCCATCTGGGGAGAGCAGCATGTGGTTTGGCTCAGCAGCATTCCCCTCCTCTCCCTAGGGAAACCTGTTTGACTTCTTACGCTTGACGGAATGGCGTGGCCCCCGCGTGCTCTACTTCGGGGACCACCTCTATAGTGATCTGGCGGTGAGGGAGGCAGGGCTGGGCTGCAGTGGGGGGCTGAGCCCAGTTCTGCCGCCCCACCCACCAGGATCTCATGCTGCGGCACGGCTGGCGCACAGGCGCCATCATCCCCGAGCTGGAGCGTGAGATCCGCATCATCAACACGGAGCAGTACATGCACTCGCTGACGTGGCAGCAGGCGCTCACGGGGCTGCTGGAGCGCATGCAGGTGTGGGCCGGGGTGGCTGTGGGAGGGCCAGGGCACACACCCAATGCACACTTTGTGTCCCCAGACCTATCAGGACGCGGAGTCGAGGCAGGTGCTGGCTGCCTGGATGAAAGAGCGGCAGGAGCTGAGGTGAGCAGGTGGGGCCAGGGCAGGAGTCCCAGACCCCTTGAGCGCATCGTGTCTCCCTCGCCAGGTGCATCACCAAGGCCCTGTTCAATGCGCAGTTCGGCAGCATCTTCCGCACCTTCCACAACCCCACCTACTTCTCAAGGCGCCTCGTGCGCTTCTCTGACCTCTACATGGCCTCCCTCAGCTGCCTGCTCAACTACCGCGTGGACTTCACCTTCTACCCACGCCGTACGCCGCTGCAGCACGAGGCACCCCTCTGGATGGACCAGCTCTGCACCGGCTGCATGAAGACCCCCTTCCTTGGTGACATGGCCCACATCCGCTGAGGGCACCTTTATTGTCTGGGACAGGCCCTCAGCCCCTCCTGCCCCATCCACCCAGACAAGCAATAAAAGTGGTCTCCTCCCTGTGCATGCTTCTGCTTTCAGCCCCAGCCTCGTC